AGTAGCTGGGGCTACAGGCGCCCGCCACCTCGCCCGGCTAACATTTTGTATTTTTAGTGGAGACGGGGTTTCACCGTGTTAGCCAGGATGGTGTCGATCTCCTGACCTCGTGATCCACCCACCTCAGCCTCCCAAAGTGCTGGGATTACAGGCGTGAGCCACCGTGCCCGCCCCATTTTCTTTTCTGTTTTGTTTGTTTGTTTGTTTGTTTTTGAGACAGTCTTGCTCTGTGGCCCAGGCAGGAGTGCAGTGGCATGATCTCGGCTCACTGCAACCTCTGCCTCCCTGCCTCCTGGGTTCAAATGATTCTCCTCCCTCAGGCTCACAGTAGCTAGGATTACCGGTGCTGGGATTATAGGTGCCCACCACCACGCCTGCTAATTTTTGTAGTTTTAGTAGAGATAAGGTTTCACCATGTTTCAAACTTCTGACCTCAATTGATCCTCCCACCTTGGCCTCCCAAAGCGCTGGGATCACAGGTGTGAGCCACCGCTCCTGGCCTAGACTCAAACTCTAGAAGGGCTGAGACCATGTATTTTTCACAGCTGTATCCCCTAGAACAGTGCCTGATACATAGAGAAAAAGTGCTCAACAAAAAATTTTTTGTGGAGGTGGGTACTAATATAAATCTCATGTTAGAGAGCAGAAAACTGAGACTCAGAGAGGTTAAGCCATGCGCCCAAAGTCGCAGAGCTTGGAGGTGGCAGAACCAGGATTGAACCGTGGTCTGCCCGGTTCCAGTGCCCCTGTTCTTTCCGAAAGAGGAGGTCTTGTCCTGACATGAGCTTTTCTTCCTGAACTCTTGTTATCAGTTGGCCACTCCACACCACCTGTGCGGCCACCTGTTGGAGGGAACGCTAGGTCCTTCCTTTGGCTGTCACTCCTCCATCTGCAGTGAGTGAGAACTGTGGCCTTGGACCATGGGAGACCTGCATTTCCACCACCTGTTCTGGGAGTGGGGCCCAGTCAGCCCCCTTTGCTTACCTTCTGCCCTATATTAGAGCCCCAGGTTCTGTGCCCTTTTCCTATCATCGCAAAACTCATGATGCTCCGGCTGCTCAGTTCCCTCCTCCTTGTGGCCGTTGGTAAGACCCCAACCTGTGTGTGTGCTCCCTGGCCGCTGATTGACAGCTCTCCTCTCCCCTCTAGCCTCAGGCTATGGCCCACCTTCCTCTCGCCCTTCCAGCCGCGTTGTCAATGGTGAGGATGCGGTCCCCTACAGCTGGCCCTGGCAGGTAAGAGCAATAGCAGCTGCCCTCATTCCCACCCCACTGAGGCCCTTTCCTCCTGGGCCACCAGGTTTCCCTGCAGTATGAGAAAAGCGGAAGCTTCTACCACACCTGTGGCGGTAGCCTCATCGCCCCCGACTGGGTTGTGACTGCCGGCCACTGCATCTCGTGAGTTCTCTACCCTGTCCCTGCCTGTGGCCCAGGCCCAGACTGACCTCACCTCCGCCCGCAGGAGCTCCCGGACCTACCAGGTGGTGTTGGGCGAGTACGACCGTGCTGTGAAGGAGGGCCCCGAGCAGGTGATCCCCATCAACTCTGGGGACCTCTTTGTGCATCCACTCTGGAACCGCTCGTGTGTGGCCTGTGGGTGAGTGAATGCTCCGGTCTGGAACCCAGAGGACCAGGCCCCGTGACTGTTCCCTCCTCCCCAGCAATGACATCGCCCTCATCAAGCTCTCACGCAGCGCCCAGCTGGGAGACGCCGTCCAGCTCGCCTCACTCCCTCCGGCTGGTGACATCCTTCCCAACGAGACACCCTGCTACATCACCGGCTGGGGCCGTCTCTATAGTACGTGCTGACTTCTCTAGCTGGCCACAGGGGACCCCTGACTCGGTGCTTTTTATCGCTGCAGCCAACGGGCCACTCCCAGACAAGCTGCAGGAGGCCCTGCTGCCGGTGGTGGACTATGAACACTGCTCCAGGTGGAACTGGTGGGGTTCCTCCGTGAAGAAGACCATGGTGTGTGCTGGAGGGGACATCCGCTCCGGCTGCAATGTGAGTCAGCTCTTACCTGCCCGAGGTGGTGCCTCAGCCACCCACACCTCTCTGACGGTTCCAGGGTGACTCTGGAGGACCCCTCAACTGCCCCACAGAGGATGGTGGCTGGCAGGTCCATGGCGTGACCAGCTTTGTTTCTGCCTTTGGCTGCAACACCCGCAGGAAGCCCACGGTGTTCACTCGAGTCTCCGCCTTCATTGACTGGATTGAGGAGGTGAGGAGGGCAGGGCGGCCCGGAGGGCTTTATGCTTGTTAAGAGGACTTTTTATTGTGTACAGGGGCTGTGCAGAATGGAAACCACACTTGCCTGTCTCCCAGGAAGCCAGGTGAGGCTGTGTGCTGATTTCTGGCTGTGGCACAGCTTAGATTTTGAATATCTTATTTTCACAGAAACTACAGGGCAACAAGGCACCAGAGTCCCGGACTTAGGACCACTGTGTGTGATTCACCGTGAACACTGGCATATTAAAGGCTCTGAGAAGTCCTGTAGGAAAGGACAATTTGAACTTTGTTTGAGCTCATATTTTCCAATCCCATCTGACCTTTAGTTCTTCACTGAGTGCCCACTGGGTTATATTCTGGGAGCCGAGGCCACAGCAGTGAACAAAGCACACAAAACCCCCCGCCCCATGGGGGCTCCGTTCTAGTGGGTCCATTTATCATCAAACATCTATTAATATCTCTAGAATGTGCCCATCAGGACACCATCCAGATGCTGCTGCGCTTTTCCAGGCCACACAGAGGGGACACCCTCCAGGTGCATCCTGCATGAATATCAGGCTCAACCGTGCTTTCAGGGTAGGAAGCGGAGGGCATTTGAAGAGTCCTTTCCCTTCCTTCATTCATTTGTTGTCTCCTTGAATAAATGCTGTTGAAAACCTACCATGTGCCAGGCTCCCTTCTAGGTACTGGGA